CGCCTCGGCGTGAGGACGCAGGGCGCGGCTCATCGAGAGCTGCGCTTCGGGTAGAGCGTCTCCGGTTGACCGGCCGACCAGGCAGCAGCCCGAGCGCCCCCTGCCCTCAAGCGTCCGCCACGAGCCGACACCCGCGGGTTTTCCACGTTCTAGAACCCGGAGGTGGACAATGAAGCTGTCAATTTCGCCACCTCACCCCTCTCCCAACGGGGAACGCACGCTTCGGTTCAGGAGTGGGCTTTGGGCTTCCCTTTATATCTTTGTATTCTCAGCCGCACGAAGTTCAGTAAAGAACCACAACGAACCAATAGAGTCCTCTGGGGGTTTGCGAGAGAGATAAATTCAGGACAAAATAGGGACCTCTCAGTAACATCCATGCATTATGCATTATGTACAGTCACTGAATAAAACAGAACAGGACACAGCCGATCAATTCCCTAACATAGGTCTTCAGCTTCACCCTCAAAGCGAGGGCGAGTTCTAAAAATTCCTGTGTTTCGAAGAGTCAAGAGGGGACCTACAGGGGTGGTGGAAAATGTTCTATATCTGGATCTGGCCGGTGATATTTTGGGTTTTAACTATGCAAAAGTTAATTGTGCTGTATATGTTTATGCCTCGACTTTAGGAAAAATGTTAACAAAAGAAAACAAAAAAAAGAAAAATGTTCATTCAACACTAACAGAATGGAAACGCAGTTCAAGCGTCACGGCTGAGCGAGAGCACAGCTGTCTCATTTCCAGTCTGGCGCACTGGACCGTGAATACTGAAGCACGCTCCTGAGAAAGTCCGGCCACGACAGCCTGCGCACTAAGAAACTGCAACTCCCACAATGCTTTGCGGCCTTCCAGTTCGGCCGTGTACCCGGAGGAAAGCAAGGGTCGGACACCTTGGGTTCCGGGCTGCTGGGCGGGAGGCGCACGCGCAGAACTGTTCGCCACCCGACCGCCCGCCCCTTCCTCTGGCGTCCAAGGTGATATCGCGCGAGGTTCGCAGCCAATAAGGAGGCGGATGTGACGGCCCGTTTGCAGCCGCCGGCAGCTACTGCAAGGCAAAAGCCGGAGTGGACGTGTCTTTTGAAACTGCTGCTCTTTCACTTCTCAGGCGTCACCGAGAGCTCAGGTGAGGCAGAGGGTAGTGAGAAGAATCCGACCTTTAAAATGTATTTTGTAAATCTTCTCCCCAGCACCCAGGCTGAACTCTGTACCATTTGGAAGAATGGAAGCTGATGCATCTGTTGACATGTTTTCCAAAGTCCTGGAGCATCAGCTGCTTCAGACTACCAAACTGGTGGAAGAACATTTGGATTCTGAAATTCAAAAACTGGATCAGATGGATGAGGATGAATTGGAACGCCTTAAAGAAAAGAGACTCCAGGCACTAAGGAAAGCTCAACAGCAGAAACAAGTAACCTCTCTGCCCTGCTTTCTGAAATTGCTCATGTGTAATGTTTTGCCTCTCTCCAAATTAGGAATGGCTTTCTAAAGGACATGGGGAATACAGAGAAATCCCTAGTGAAAGAGACTTTTTTCAAGAAGTCAAGGAGAGTGAAAATGTGGTTTGCCATTTCTACAGAGACTCCACATTCAGGTAACTTTGTTTCCATCTGTGACTTTTTCTAAGCTTATAATTTTCTATGTGTGGTCACTTACAGGTGTAAAATACTAGACAGACATCTGGCAATATTGTCCAAGAAACACCTCGAGACCAAATTTTTGAAGCTGAATGTGGAAAAAGCACCTTTCCTTTGTGAGAGACTGCATATCAAAGTCATTCCCACACTAGCACTGCTAAAAGATGGGAAAACACAAGATTATGTTGTTGGGTTTACTGACCTAGGAAATACAGATGACTTCACCACAGAAACTTTAGAATGGAGGCTCGGTTCTTCTGACATTCTTAATTACAGGTAACTTTTAACAAAAGAAGAGATTGATTTTATAAAGAATAAAATGCTTTTTTTTTTTTTTAAGTGGAAATTTAATGGAGCCACCATTTCAGAACCAAAAGAAATTTGGAACAAACTTCACAAAGCTGGAAAAGAAAACTATCCGAGGAAAGAAATATGATTCAGACTCTGATGATGATTAGAGCTCAATAATTCTTTGTAAATTGTCTTTTTTTTTCTGCTTCAGATTTAAATGTGTTTTTAAAATTCTATTAATGTCTATACATTGGTCACCTAAATACTCATATTCTCGAGTTTTATACAGTTGTATCACATCGAAAAGTGTCTTTACTGTTTTCTGTGTGGCCATCATGTTTAAGTTGAGGAAAACTCAGTTCTTAAATTATCTGGGAAGGGTCTGGATTCTCTATTTTTGAGATTGACTTTATCACAATATGATTCTTACATCTTTATACCATTTACAATTGTGTTTTAGATCTACAGAGTTAGAAATTCGAAAACTATTCCAGGACTAATTCTTAATCGGCATTATTTATACAAGAGGTCAAGTAACATTTACTAGCGCAATACTGCACTTGTAAATGAATTATAAACGCTCTTCTGGAATATATTTAAATAACCATTAAAGAACTGCTTATTCATTCTGGACACTGCATGTTGATGTTGAATCAACTGATGCCAGCAGAAAGCTATTTTGATTTGTGAACATACTGCCTTATTTAAAGGGTCCTGATTGCTTGTATTTTAAGACATTCATTAAAAAGAAACCAGGAAACACTTTTGAAATAACAGCATAAGGAACTTCACTGTCTCTGCTCAATAAAATACCTGTAACTGGAAGTTTATGTGGAAATTGTCATAAAAGCATACATCCAACAAAAACAGTTTTTCAAGAAAGTCAATCTTTTAGAATA